GATGAGTCTAGTGAGGAGGGCGCAGGTCTATGCTATGACGGGGGCGGCCTCACACTCTGCATCCAGGACCTACATGGGGCCGAGCAGATGCTGCAAAAGAAATTGGAACCACAGCCTCCAACGGGCCCAGGGACGCTTTAGCACTCGACAGACCCGGCTGGGCCCCAGCCTCACCTGTGGGAGGACGAAGTGTGGGAGGACAGAGCTGGGAGGCAGCCTGCACAGGAGCCGTTTTTCCAGGGCACCAGTCTTCAAAGGCCGGGACTCAGCCCCCTGCAGGTCCCAGAAATTTGGCAGGAGTCCTGGAGCTGCAGCTCCCAACCCCTGCGGCAGCTCCAGGCTCCTGTAAGGCTATGGGAGCACGCCCTGCTTTCCTCTGGGCAACTGAGCCAGCCTGAGGGGCCCCTGGAGGCGCCTGCCCTTCTCCTCCCTTCTCCCCTCCTCCCAGGCCACCCCTGCCAGGGGAAAGCGCTCCAAGCACTCTAGAAAGAACGAAGATTATGTGCCTGTGGCCTAACCATCCCCGCCAACCTCATTTGCCCTTAACTATGCTCCTTCCTGGATCTGCCTGGCCGGCTCCTGTTCCATCTCAGGTTGTCCAAACCTCACCTGCGCCCCAGGGTCCCTACTCCGCCTCCTCCCTCTCCCTCCTCCTCCGCTTTGAAGCCTCTTCCCTCCCCCGTCTGCTTCCAAATCCAGACCACTCCTGCCCCACCCCAGGGAAAGGGTCGTCCCGCCCTCCGCGCCCTTTGAGGTGCTCAGGGCCCTCTGGGTCTCCTTCAGCCTCCGTGGGTCCCTGAGTCAGGAACCAAATCTGGCCCCACGTTCCCCAAGGCGCGGAGGCTGGGATCCGTGATTGGGGTTGACCCCCTCCTCCCCGGCCTCGGGCTATTTTCCGCAGGAGGCCGCTGCAGGCAGACGCTGAGGCCCTCGGGGACCCCGGAGCCGCCCCAGTACAAGAGCCCCGAGGAGGGGCTGGCCGGTCCCGCCCCCTCGGTCCCAGGGCTGACTCCTCCTCCAGGACGCAGATCCCTGCAGCCCGGCAGGAGAGAAGGTGCTGGGAGAGGGGTCCGGACTGTGGGCCGGGCCTCCCGCAACACCCACCTCACCCCACTCAGGCTGAGCCTTCTGGCGTCATGGAGAGGCTCGTCCTAACCCTGTGCACCCTCCCGCTGGCTGTGGCGTCTGCTGGCTGCGCCACGACGCCAGGTAAGGCGCGGCCCGGGCTGGGCTGGGGGCGTCTGGTCCACAGCGCCCCGCTTGCTGCCCACAGCTCGCAACCTGAGCTGCTACCAGTGCTTCAAGGTCAGCAGCTGGACGGAGTGCCCGCCCACCTGGTGCAGCCCGCTGGACCAAGTCTGCATCTCCAACGAGGTGGTCGTCTCTTTTAGTGAGTCCCCCCCGGGCAGAGGGCAGGTGCCACTGGGGCCACCTGCCTCTCCTCTTTTCTGCAGAATGGAGTGTACGCGTCCTGCTCAGCAAACGCTGTGCTCCCAGATGTCCCAACGACAACATGAAGTTCGAATGGTCGCCGGCCCCCATGGTGCAAGGCGTGATCACCAGGCGCTGCTGTTCCTGGGCTCTCTGCAACAGGGCACTGACCCCACAGGAGGGGCGCTGGGCCCTGCGAGGGGGGCTCCTGCTCCAGGTGGGCCTCAGCCTCCTCAGGGCCCTGTTGTGAGGGCCCTCCCTTTACGCCCCCTCCTGGCCCTGCTGGCCCATCCCGTCTCCTGCCTCCAACTGCCATCCTGCCTCCGCCCCTTCCAGGACACTGGGGGGGGACCCTCCCTCTCTGAGGTGGTGGGGAGGGTGCCATTGCCTCCATCCCGGATCTAGCCACCTCACTCCTCCCCACCGGGGGCCCCTTTGCTGGAGAACCCCAAGGATTCAGCAACTGCTCCTCCTGGGGAAGGACAGTGCCTCTGATGTGGGTGATGGGAAGGACGGTGCCTCTGATGTGGGTGATGGGAAGGACGGTGCCTCTGGTGTGGGTGATGGGAAGGACGGTGCCTCTGGTGTGGGTGATGGGATGGACGGTGCCTCTGGTGTGGGTGATGGGAAGGACGGTGCCTCTGGTGTGGGTGATGAGAAGGACGGTGCCTCCGGTGTGGGTGATGGGAAGGACGGTACCTCCGGTGTGGGTGACGGGAAGAATGGTGCCTCCAGTGTGGGTGATGGGAAGGATGGTGCCTCTGATGGGCAATGGGGAAGGATGGTGCCTCCGGTGTTGGGTGATGGGGAAGGACGGTGCCTCTGGTGTTGGTGGTGGGAAAGACAGTGTCTCTGGTGGGCGATGGCCCCTTGCATGAGGCCCCTTGCCCTGAATGCTGTCCAGGACCCTTCGAGGGGCAGAAGAACCTGGGTGCGGCCACAGCTGGGGCTCCCACTCTGCCTTCCCATTTCCAGCCCCCTCTGCCCAAGGGAAACCCAGGAAGGATAACACTGTGGGTGCCCCCACCTGTGCATTGGGACCACGACCTTCACCCTCTTGGAGACAATAAACTCTCATGCCCCCATGGTGCTCATTCCTTCCTTCTCCTCCCCGTCC